CTGAATATCGGCGTCTGAGACTCCAAAATCCAGATTGGACACCAGCAGTTTCCCACCTGTCTCCACGCCGGCACCACCGCCGAAGCCACTGTCGAAAAGATCGTGCTGCCACTTGTCGGGAAGTTGTTTTGGCTGAAAAAAAAACCGCAACAAGAGCAGATCTGTGAGTCTCAGTCCAGGGCTTTCCTGACCCTCACGGCTACTCCGGACCCTTCCTCTTCCCGGCCTGAGAGGATCCGGCCGAAACGGGGCCGCCAGCGCTCCCTCCGGCGCTGCAGCTGCCCCAGCCCGAGGCCGCACGGTCCCACCGCGGCCGCACAACTTCAGTTCCCTTAGACTAACTTCCCGCCGCCTGTGCCGCGCCCAGCGTCCCCTCCTCTCCTGCCACGAGGCCCCAACGTCCGGAACAAACAAAGAGCTGGGAAGGGTCTCAGCCTCCGGGACCGGACCCCGAAAGAACGACCTCGCTCCCGCCCACCACCCCCTCCGCGCCCACACGCACCCTCCGGACCTCCGGGCGGCCGCTCCACCAGCCTTATCCACCCGCCGGCCCGGGTCTCCGCCGCGAGCGGCCCCGGCCCCAGCCCCGGCTGGCCCCCTCCCACTCTCCGGCGCGGCCGGCCTCCGCACTCACCCTGCTGTAGGGCGCCGGTCGGTTCCTGCCGCCTCCGCCGGCCGCGCCGCGGGCGATGGCCGGCCGGTTCCGGATGGGCCCGCCGCCTCGATTCACTCGCGCGGCGGCCTGCGCCCCACCGCCGCGGCCGCCCTGGGAGCCGGCCCGGCCGCGGCCCCGGCCCCCGCCCCGGCCGCCTCGCTGGCTCCGGTTCAGTTTAATGATGTCGTCCAGAGACATGTCCATTTTGTCGGCCATGGCGGGCGCGGAATCGGGCATCGGCTCGAGCCCGCGCGTCAGCACGCCGGCACGTCACTTCCGGCGCCGCGTGAGGCCTTCCGGTGCCACGGCCTCGGAGCGGCTGCTGATTGGCCGCTGGCGGACGGCTGCGCGCGCGGGACGGGGTGAGGCGGGGAGGCGCGTGCGCACTGGCGTGCGAGACTCGGCGGGCGCTGTTGAGGGAGTCGGGCCGCGACTGTGGTCGTTTTTATACCTTCCCGCGCGGACGCCGGCGCTGCCAACGGAAGGGCGGGTAGGGCGGTGCGTGATTAGGTTGGCGAAGGTGCGAGGGCGCAGGGGGTGGGGCGGCGGCCGTTTAGCCAGTCGTCCTGTTCCCTCCGCCGCAGGCTCTGCTGCCATGAAGGTGAAGATTAAGTGCTGGAACGGCGTGGCCACTTGGCTCTGGGTGGCCAACGATGAGAACTGTGGCATCTGCAGGATGGCATTTAACGGATGCTGCCCTGACTGTGAGTGTCCCCTCCATGCTGTCTGAGCGGCCATGGCTGATACAAGCATCCCTCTCTGTGTCAGGTCCTCTCCATGGAGAAAGCATTTCTAGGTGTTTGGGCTGGTGCCCGCAGCCTGTGCCTGTCCTGGGAGGCAGGGCCCATCCACAGGTGCCCATCAACACAGCTTCCCCAACGCCTGGGCAGCACACCGGATCCCTGATGTCTAGGGAAGAGTCTTCTAGGTCCCCAGACCCCACCCCTCCTGCCCTTGATCAAGAGACCAGTTCACTACTCAGATGCACGTCTCCTTGGTGCCTTGACCATTCATGTGACCTTTTTGGCATCACAGATCAAGTGTCTGCAGATGGGCCCAGGGCCTGTAGGTCAGACATTGCCCTTTTTCCCCAGCCTCAAGTGCCTGTCCTTTTCCCCACCTCCCCTCCGTAGGCAAGGTGCCCGGCGACGACTGCCCGCTGGTGTGGGGCCAGTGCTCCCACTGCTTCCACATGCATTGCATCCTCAAGTGGCTGCACGCACAGCAGGTGCAGCAGCACTGCCCCATGTGCCGCCAGGAATGGAAGTTCAAGGAGTGAGGCCCGACCTGGCTCTCGCTGGAGGGGCATCCTGAGACTCCTTCCTCATGCTGGCGCCGATGGCTGCTGGGGACAGCGCCCCTGAGCTGCAACAAGGTGGAAACAAGGGCTGGAGCTGCGTTTGTTTTGCCATCACTATGTTGACACTTTTATCCAATAAGTGAAAACTCATTAAACTACTCAAATCTTGCTGGAGGCCTCTGGGTGCCTGTGTTCTCGGCATATAGATGTGGTCTCGGTGTGTTTTGATATGAAAACTCTCATGAATAAACATCTCCGTGAAACGCCAAGGCCCTCGTCAAACCCTGAGTCATGACTGGGAGGAGAAGGAGCAGGATCAGACGGTAGAGCCTGGGGCATGCTCTTCAGGCATGCTCTTGCCTGCTGGATTGCCGGCGGCGGCCCTGGGACCCTCCCTCAGGCTGGCTCTGAGGGACCCTGGCTGTGCAAAGCTGGCGGCCACTGCTTGTGGCGCCTCCAGACTGAAGGCCACCATCTCT